CTCACACTCACGAACCTTTGCTGGTCACAGCCATAAACCATCATCAAAGACTGTCAACCTAACCTAACCTAACCTAACCTAACCTAACCTAACCTAACCTAACCTAACCAACCAACACTTCTGCAGGACCCAGTGGCTTGCAAAACACTTTCACTTCTTGTTCGATCCTCCTTATATCTGTGTGAAGCAGGCGGGACAGAAGGACAATCTCTACTGTTCCAGTGAAAACACTGAGGTTCCCAGGGAGGAAATGATGTGCTCAGTATCACAGGGCAAATTAGTAGCAGAGCCAGGATTTGAACTATGTCTCCTGTCCCTAAATTCTGGGTACCCAGACTTGACTCCAGTTGTGTGGGGAAGCAGTGGGGCAAGGAAGTAGGATTTGGTGTCTGAGAGCCCTAGTTTCAGACCCAAGCTCTGCCAGTCACTTCCTGTTCACACTGAGCAAGCTATTAAACCATTCGGAGCCCCAGTTTCCACACTGGTAAAAATGAAGATAAAATCAGCCACCTCCTAGGGTTGTTACGAGGTGTAAATGAAATAACAATGAGCCTGGTACATCACAGGTGCTCCCTGAATTTTAGTTCCTTTGCTCCCTTTTACCATCCCAGTAGCCCAGGCAGGGGTGAGCAGCTATGAGGCGTGGCAGCAGTGGATGGAAGTGACAAGGGACAGATGAGGATCCCCAGGGGAAGGGAGGTGGAGAAAGCAGGAACCAAATGTCATTCGTGCAGCCACTCCCGATTTATGGGATCTGGTGCAGAGACTCTTTGAAGAGGCAATAAAACTCATATTCTGCTAGGAAATGACAACAGTGGAGAGTCCTGACTTAGCAAACCAAATTCAACGATTTGATTTTTTTTTTTTTTTTACAAGGCATGGGGTTCCGGATGGGTAGCAAAAATCACATTCTAATATTAGCTATCTGGGGTAGGAACAGGCTTTCCCAAGAGCAAGAGATGTGTACCATGCCAACACCCAATGGTGAGTGTACATAAATGCTCCATAGAGGCCTTGAGAGTCCAGAACCTGAGCTCCTTGCTAAGCTGCAACCTTCCTCTGCTAGCACCATGGCCACCCAGACCTGCACCCCTACCTTCTCCACTGGGTCTATCAAGGGCCTCTGTGGCACAGCAGGCGGCATCTCTCGGGTGTCCTCCATCCGTTCTGTGGGCTCCTGCAGGGTCCCCAGTCTCGCCGGTGCTGCAGGGTACATCTCTTCTGCTAGGTCGGGCCTCTCTGGCCTTGGGAGCTGCTTGCCTGGCTCCTACCTGTCTTCTGAGTGCCACACCTCTGGCTTTGTGGGGAGCGGGGGCTGGTTCTGCGAGGGCTCCTTCAACGGCAGCGAGAAGGAGACTATGCAGTTCCTGAACGACCGCCTGGCCAACTACCTGGAGAAGGTGCGTCAGCTGGAGCGGGAGAACGCGGAGCTGGAGAGCCGCATCCAGGAGTGGTACGAGTTTCAGATCCCATACATCTGCCCAGACTACCAGTCCTACTTCAAGACCATCGAAGATTTCCAGCAGAAGGTGAGGGAGACCTGGCCCCTTTCCAGCTGAGCCTGTAGCTTATGGGAAGCCTCTTGTTCCCCAGATCCTGCTGACTAAGTCTGAGAATGCCAGGCTGGTCCTGCAGATTGATAATGCCAAGCTGGCTGCTGACGACTTCCGGACCAAGTGAGTGGGCCTGATCAGGGAAGGTTTGCCATGCTGCAGACTTGGCAGGGTTCTGTGTGTGCAGGTATGAGACAGAGCTGTCTCTGCGGCAGCTAGTGGAGGCCGACATCAACGGCCTGCGTAGGATCCTGGATGAGCTGACCCTGTGCAAGGCTGACCTGGAGGCTCAGGTGGAGTCCCTGAAGGAGGAGCTGATGTGCCTCAAGAAGAATCACGAGGAGGTGAGGCTGGTGCCATGTGACTTCCCAGTGTTCAACCTCATGCCGTCTTGCCTCCTCTCTGCAGGAAGTCAGTGTACTCCGTTGCCAACTTGGGGACCGACTGAATGTGGAGGTGGACGCTGCTCCCCCAGTGGATCTCAACAAGATCCTGGAGGATATGAGATGCCAGTACGAGGCCCTGGTGGAGAATAACCGCAGAGATGTGGAGGCCTGGTTCAACACCCAGGTGGGGCTGGGGTGCCCTGGGACCACAGGCTCGACCATGCTCTGGGCCCTGGCATGTGTTTCAGACTGAGGAGCTGAACCAGCAGGTGGTGTCCAGCTCGGAGCAGCTGCAGTGCTGCCAGACGGAGATCATCGAGCTGAGACGTACGGTCAACGCGCTAGAGATTGAGCTGCAGGCTCAGCACAGCATGGTGAGTGGCCCCTGCCTGCGTCGCTGGCCACGCAATAGGCAGCTCTTCCTCTTTCCCATTGCAGCGGAATTCCTTGGAATCCACCCTGGCCGAAACCGAGGCCCGCTACAGCTCCCAGCTGGCCCAGATGCAGTGCCTGATCAGCAACGTGGAGGCCCAGCTGTCTGAGATCCGCTGCGACCTGGAGCGGCAGAACCAGGAGTACCAGGTGTTACTGGACGTCAAGGCCCGGCTGGAGGGCGAGATCGCTACCTACCGCCACCTGCTGGAGGGAGAGGACTGCAAGTGAGTGGCCCTTGGGCTGGGGTAGGGCTTGACAAATGCACCCTGCATGATTTTGTTTCCTCAGGCTTCCTCCCCAACCTTGTGCCACGGCATGCAAGCCTGTTATTAGAGTTCCTTCTGTCCCCCCGGTGCCCTGTGTCCCCTCTGTGCCCTGCACCCCGGCTCCCCAGGTTGGCACTCAGATCCGCACCATCACCGAGGAGATCAGAGATGGGAAAGTCATCTCCTCCAGGGAGCACGTGCAGTCCCGCCCGCTGTGACAGCCCACTTGGTCCACCAGGGCAGGGCCCTGACCACAGGAAGGAGGACACCCCTGTGGCTCCTGGAGGCTTAACGACCCTGCCCTTCTCTAGAGGGGTCCCCCTACGCTTAGCAGGTTTTTCTACCAAAACACTCCCCGTATTGTGTTTCCGGACTTAACTGTGCTTTTACGCCATGCAAAACCAGGTTTCCTGGAAATTTACCCAATAAAGTGTGTTCTCCTGGCATAGCAAACTCAACCCTGGCTGACTCTGTTGATGCTCATGTGCTC